CCTAAGATTCCTGAGGTGGGCTGCCTCCTTTGTTCCTGCTGTTCTAGAGTTTGAATGGCCTCTTTTTATGCCGGACTCTCTTCTGGGGACTCCCCTCACTCAGGGGCACCAATGCTCCCTATAGATCCCCTGGGAACTGAAACTGGGGTGTGGTGGAGGACGTGGAAAGGGTAAACACAGCTCCTTGTCTTTGGACTTCCCTGTCCGGCCCCCTTTCCTCCCAGCTCAGCCTACTGTCCCCGGGTTCTCAGCACCTGCCTGCTCCCCAACCCCATAGCACAGACCCCACACATATGTAGGCTCATCATGCCTGCAGGCTGGTCTTCCCTGACACCGTGGATTTTGACAATGTTGGCAACAGAACTGGGTTGTGGACCCAGCACCTGGAGAGAGGAAGTGCTAGAAAGGTAGAAATAATAAAAGGTGTTTTTGTTGTTGTTAGGAAACTGGAAAAGCATAGGTCAAGGGCTATGATGGGGATGAGGAGGTAGGAGTGAAAATGAGGGCTGTGTACTTGAGGCTGGGATTGGGGAAGGTAGTGATGAGGACAGAATAGGGAGTGGGAAGAACAGAAAGGGACAGAGGGATTCAGGGATTGTGAGAGAGGGGAAGAGGCTGAGCCACCCGGAGGGGCGACCTAGCACGCAAGCAGTATGTGGCCCAACACTGGAACCAAGCAGCCCGGCTCCGGGCGCACCTTCTCAGGGATTCCTCAGGGACAAGTCCAGCCCCTTGTCGTCAAGGCTCTTGTAGACCGACGTAGGGACCAATAGAACCCCGTGCGGTGGAGCTATTGTGAAGGAGCAAAAAAGTGCCCTGGTTCTAAGAGGACGTCTTAGGGGAAGTGACGGCTGAGTTGAGGTGGATCCGGCTGGCGATGTAAGGTTCGAGCCATATAAACCCGGGAACCGGGAGCCCTTGACGACATTGTTCCCCGAGTGCCCGGAGTCTGCGGCTTTTTTTGGGGTGGTGGCAGCTGGCGGAAGTGACGGGAGAGGGGTGGGGCCGCGAGAGCGGCGGAAGTAGGAAGCCGAGGTCTGAATTGCGCGTGGTGGCCATGGCGGCCAGCGGGGCTGTGGAACCAGGGCCCCCGGGGGCTGCCGTCGCCCCGTCGCCCGCCCCGGCCCCGCCGCCTGCCCCTGATCACCTGTTCCGGCCCATCAGCGCCGAGGACGAGGAGCAGCAGCCCACCGAGATCGAGTCGCTATGCATGAACTGTTACTGCAATGTGAGGCGGGGGCGCGGCCGCGAGCGGCGGGTTTTTTTTCCTTAGCTACTTTCTACTTCACCAGGGCATGACGCGCCTCCTGCTCACCAAGATTCCCTTCTTCAGAGAAATAATAGTGAGCTCCTTTTCCTGCGAGCACTGTGGCTGGAACAACACGGAGATCCAGTCGGCAGGCAGGATCCAGGACCAGGGAGTGCGCTACACTTTGTCTGTCAGGGCTCTGGAGGTGAGAGGACCTCAGAGCAGGTACCTCAGTATTCTTTGTACTGAACGTATTCTTTTCTTCCCAGGACATGAACAGAGAAGTGGTGAAGACTGACTCTGCTGCCACAAGGATTCCTGAGCTAGATTTTGAAATTCCTGCCTTTAGCCAGAAAGGAGGTAAGTTTAAGATCAGAGTATTTGGGCTGTTCAGTCACACTTGTCTTTTGTTCTTGTTCACAAGCTCTGACCACTGTTGAAGGATTGATCACCCGTGCTATCTCTGGCCTGGAGCAGGACCAGCCTGCACGAAGGGTAAGCTGGGGTTTTCTGATTGTAGCAGCTCAAGGGCTGATGCTTTACTCTCTGTTCATGGCAGGCAAACAAAGATGCTACAGCTGAAAGAATTGATGAGTTCATTGTCAAACTGAAGGAGCTAAAGCAAGTAGCCTCCCCTTTCACTCTGGTGAGTATTGAGAGGCTGGAGTTGCCCTTGATTTGCAGTGACTCTCTCTTCTCCCATTTGTTAGATCATTGATGATCCCTCAGGGAACAGTTTTGTGGAAAACCCACATGCTCCTCAGAAAGATGATGCCCTGGTGATCACACACTACAACCGGACCCGACAGCAGGAAGAGATGCTGGGGCTTCAAGTAAGTGGACTGAAGGATCCAGAAGAATGCTCCCAACTTGCGACCTGCATCTTTGCTATTTTAGGAAGAAGCACCAGCAGAGAAGCCAGAAGAGGAAGATCTCAGAAATGAAGTGAGTCACATTGGCTACTGGTGAGGAAGGAGGGCTCACCCTTTGTCCTCATGTTGTGTTCCAGGTGCTCCAGTTCAGCACAAACTGCCCAGAATGCAATGCCCCCGCTCAGACCAACATGAAGCTAGTACGTATCTTTTGCCAAGCAGTTGGGTTGCTCTTCTGGAAGTAGATTTCCTTAACTCCGTTTTCCAGAAATCCCTCACTTTAAGGAGGTTATCATCATGGCTACCAACTGCGAGAACTGTGGGCATCGGACCAATGAGGTGGGTGGGCGCCATTATTTGGGAAGAAGACTCTCTCTGTTGCTCCTGACTGTTATCGATGCAGGTGAAATCTGGAGGAGCAGTAGAACCCTTGGGCACCAGGATCACCCTCCACATCACAGATGCCTCAGATATGACCAGAGACCTCCTCAAGGTAACAGTCTGCTTGGGAAAGTCACTGTTGTCCTTAAAGCTTAAACTGACCTCTCATTTCACAGTCTGAGACTTGCAGTGTGGAAATCCCAGAGCTAGAATTTGAACTGGGAATGGCAGTCCTCGGGGGCAAGTTCACCACACTGGAAGGGCTGCTGAAAGACATCCGGGAACTGGTGAGTCACTTGAGTAGTGTGTAAACCACCTTATTCACATAGTTTGGATTATCATTTATTGCAGGTGACCAAAAATCCTTTCACACTGGGCGACAGTTCCAATCCTGGACAGACGGAGAGACTACAGGAGTTTAGCCAGAAGATGGACCAGGTAAGAGGTCACTGGCCAGTCAGTACTTAGAAAATTTACTTGCTGTGTTCTCTCTCTCCTTTAGATCATCGAAGGTAACATGAAGGCCCACTTTATTATGGATGATCCAGCAGGAAACAGTTACTTGCAGGTATAGTAGACCTTCCCTGATGTTTCATAGAGGCGGCACTGATTGTCTCTCCTTGACCTTGCAGAATGTGTATGCGCCTGAAGATGATCCTGAGATGAAGGTGGAGCGTTACAAGCGCACCTTTGACCAAAATGAGGAGCTAGGGCTCAATGACATGAAGACAGAGGGCTATGAGGCAGGCCTGGCTCCGCAACGGTAGCAGTGGGTGGCTCAAGGGCCAGCCTCCAGCGCTGCTCTTTCTGTAGGTTATTTATTAGTATTGGATGAAGGCGAAGGCTGGGAGTGTCTTTCCCACCAGCCCTTGCCCATGGTGGGGAGGACATCTGGTCTGAGTCAGAGATCTGTGCACACTTTCTAAACAGCTTGTGATGCAAGTGTGAGCCTATTGTGTTACTTGACCTTATTTTGGAAGTTTTGAATTGGCCTAGGAGGAAACCCAGAAATGAACCAGGGGTATGTCATCACTTTTTTCATATCAAGTCCTCACCCTCCTTCCACATAATGCTCTATCCTCTAAGGTTGGAACTCTGAAGTTGGAGAAGGTGGAATAAAGTTACACCTGGAGTTTGTTGTTGGTTTTGAGTATATAAAATACTGACTTTGAACAGGAAAGGAGTCTCCTGAGGGGAGACCGAGTCCAGCACAAGTGAAGGAGTTACCATTGAAATGATGACTTTCAAACAGCACTGGCCTCTGTATTGACCCTATCCTTGTTTGATATCATGCTGTTAGAATTCAGCCTCCTAAAGAAAATTTTCCCGTGTATCTACTGTAATTTGGGGATTGCAGCTGGCATTTAATTCATTCCTTCAGCAGATGCTTGCTTATCTACTTTATGCCAAGCACACCACAGAACAGAGGACAAAATAAATCTCTTTCATGGAACTTGAAGTCTAGTGGGGAAAAATGACAATAAACAGATCAGGAAAACAGTACATCAGATGGTGATTAGTGTCATGGAGGAATGTAAAGCAGGGAATGGGGCTGGGTTGTGCAAGGAAATGGGGAGTAGGGAAGATCTTCTGAACAAGAAGGTGATAATTTGACATTTGGGCAAAGCTGAGGAGGAGGTCAGGGAGTGAGCTGTGTGGGTATCTGGGGGAAGAGATTTCCTGGCAGAGGGAACTGCAAATGCTAGAGCTGTGAGGTTAGAGCCAGTGGGGGTACCTGATCAGTTAGCCCTACTCTCAGTTAGAAATGTTGAAACACATTCATCCAGAGAGAAAGGAGGCTCTCTGCAGTTCTTCTGAAAGTTAAGGACCAGTGAACACTCTGCTGCTTGGGCCCTGGACTTCCCAGCCAGTGTTCTTTGCACTGTAGTCTCCTGCCTCTCATAAACAAAAGGTGACTCCTGTGGTGCAGACTGCAGGGTATTTGTTCAATAAAGACCAGTTCATTGATTAAGATGTTATCACAAACCTTATTGCTTTGTGTTGCAAACTTTTTTTTTTTTTTTTTTTGGTAGAGACAGAGTCTCGCGCTGTTGCCCAGGCTGGAGTGCAGTGGTGTGATCTTGGCTTATTGCAACCTTTGCCTCCCGGGTTTAAGCAATTCTGCCTCAGCCTCCCGAGTAGCGGGGACTACAGGCGCACGCCGCCACACCCAGCTAATTTCTTTTGTATTTTAGTAGAGACGGGGTTTCACCGTGTTGCCCAGGCTGGTCTCGAACTCCTGAGCTCAGGCAATCCGCCAGCCTTGGCCTCCCAAAGTGCTAGGATTACAGGCGTGAGCTACCGCGTCCGGCTGTGTTGCAAACTTAACTCTGAAGAATGAGTTAGAGATGATTTAGCAATCAGACATCTACTCTCGTTGCTCTGTTAAACTACTCTCAAAGGTCACAAGTGATTTTCCACTTGGAAAGTGTTATCTATTTCTGTCACATTTGATAGTGGACCATCTCTTCTTAACCCTTCTTTTGGCTCTCGAGATACTGTACCCTTGGTTTTCCCTTCACTTTGAATATTTCTTATTTGGACACTTTGCCTCCTCCCCTCTTACTAAATTTGTTTCTGAGAGTTCTGCTTTCAGACATCTCTCCATATCAGATTCTTTGGCATCTTACTATCATGTGGGACTAACTTCCATACCTGTATCTCTAATTTCTGTAAGTGAGGGCGAGAGTAAGGTGTTTGGAGACTCAGGTTAGCAAATGACTCATTCAAACTATAAAGCTTCAGTACTTTGGGCAAACTTCTCACAGGCAACTATTCTACCCTAAGAGATTATCTCTAGGTATGTTTCCAGCTGACTTGGGAATCTAAGTTTACCAGACAACCCTCTGATCTATCATTTGGTCTCTTAAGTAGACTTCCCCATAGTGTAGGTGTGCTCTGTTAAGATAAACTGCAGTATCAGGTTCATTTTCCATTGTGAAGGAAAAAAAATGGCACTCTGGCTTATTACTGAATCTCTTGTGAGTTTGGTTGGTGTGAGGCAATCTCCCAGAATCCACCCAGTTCCTAGGAAATGATGACCTGAGTTTCTGAACTTGAAGACTGAGGACCAGGTGCCAGACTGGGATAACCCAGCTAAGGTACTTCCTGCCCTTTGATGACAAGGCATTCTTCAGTTTCATACCCTTCTCTTGAATTATCTTTCAGCTCCTTTCTCATTTCATAAAGTGTGTCAGGATGGGAGCTTACATATAGTTAACTGAGTCTTGCTCCACAGCACCCAGCATATGACACATGGTTAATAAAATCTGTTAAAATCCTCCATCATAGATTAAACCCTATTAGGACACTAGGGATAACATCTATAGGTAAAAAGATAGGGAAAGGGTCTCGCTTTAAGGCCAGGGTAGGTGAGTCAAAGTGCCAGGAACATGTGGATTCAGTTTCACAGCCATGAGTAACATTTAAGTGGAAAAGGTTTGTGATTGTGTTAAAAAAGGAAAGTGGTTCATGCATGAGGGCACGCCTCCTACTTTCATGGGTCAAGTATGTGAAATGCAGCCATGTTCGGTCATTAGACGTGTGGACGAACATACAGGTAGGTACTGAATGTACATCTGTGTCATGATGAGTGGAGGAGGGGAGGTGAGTGTTGGGAGCAAGTATGAAGGGCAGTTGACTTGGCCAACTGAAAACTTTAATGATGGCAACACTTTCATTCTAACATCAGTATATTTCCTTCTTTGTACACCTGTGGTATGTGCCTGATGCACACTGCAGAAAATGGTGTCTCTGCTTACATTTAGGGCAGTGGTGGCTAAGACTACTTGGCTTTATTCCTATTAAAAAATGTTTTTTACACACTTCTTTTTAAGGCAAATGGCAGTGTTTCCAACTGTGGAGAGAAAAAGCTGCTTATTTTGTGCGTTCACCTCAGTTTAGTATTGGCACTTCCAATGCTTGTTTTCCTAGTCTGTAAAATGGGGATAATTAGGATAAACAAAATTATCCCCATTTTACAGGTGACAAAACAGCCTCAGAGAGGTTACTTCCAGAAGGAAGCAGAGCTTTTTTTTTTTTTTTTTTTTTTTTTTTTTTTTTTTGAGACGGAGTCTCACTCTGTTGCCCAGACTGGAGTGCAGTGGCGTGATCTTGGCTCACCACAACCTCTGCCTCCCAGGTTCAAGCGATTCTCTTGCCTCAGCCTTCTGAGTAGCTGGGACTACAGGTGCACGCCACCATGCCTGGCTAATTTTTTTTTTTTTTTTTTTTTTGGAGACAGTCTTGCTCTGTCACCCAGGATGGAGTGCAGTGGTGCGATCTTGGCTCACTGCAGCCTTGCCTCCTGGGTTCAAGCAATTCTCCTGCCTCAGCCTCCTGAGTAGCTGGGATTACAGACGCCCACCACTGCACCCAGCTAATTTTTGTATTTTTAGTAGAGATGGGGTTTCACCATGTTGGTCAGGCTGGTCTCAAACCCCTGACCTCGTGATCCACCTGCCTTGGCCTCCCAAAGTGCAGGGATTACAGGCGTGAGCCACCGTGCCTGGCCAGAAGTAGAGCTTCTAAGAGGCAGGTGTCAAACCCATGCCAGTCAGACTCTGAAACCTGAGGTCTGAATATTTTAAGCTCAGCTCCACAATTACTGTATTTGTTCTATTAGATACAACTGCAGAGAGAGGCCAAAGCTCAGAGCAGGCCATTGGCACGGCATCTGATCCTGCTTAACTGCCCTGCAGCACAGGGTGGAGACACTTGGGCCTTGTCAGGCTAAGGGACTGGGGTAGGATGGGTAGCAGTGGAATTGAAGACAAAGAAAACAAATGGGCAGAAGATGGGTGGGTGGAAGTTCAGAGGGCTATCCTGGCAGTGTTCACTGGAGCAGAAGTGTGAGGCTTTCTGAATGCCTGCTGACACCAGGGTGGGGCAGGGCTGTGTAGTGTGAGATGCACCAAATTGGACGAGAAGCCAAGGCAGGCTTGTGTATGGGGTACCCTGGGGCCCTCCGCCTAGTGAAGCCCTATCTTCTCAGCCCAGCGTCCTCGTCTCACAAGCCCTCAGAGCCCCAGCCTGCTTTCCTTTCTGGGCCTGTGCTGCAACCCCCTCAACATGGCCCACTGGGTAAAAATTCATGCTTCAAGACTGATCCCCAAGCCTGTTTTGTATTATATGAGTAAAGAATTTTTTAAACACTTATCCCCAGATAATGTGTATTTATTTATAAAGTATAGCCCTGTCTGCTTGACTAATATATTAAAAAAGTGACCTTTTTGACTCTTGGTCCAAGAAACTATTGTTTGCACTTTTGTGTAGTTGTGTATAGCATCCTGCAAATTCTGTCAGAAGTCTGTGATTTCAGTAACACTAAAACTTCTCTCTCAAATGGTACAAGTTTTCAGTTTTAAGACAAGTTCTGGGAATCTAATGTACAACATGTTGACTATAGCTAATAATTCTGTATTGTTTACTTGAAGTTTGCTAAGACAAATTTGCTTAAGTGCCCCCCCACCGAACTACTACATAAATTAGTGAAGGATGTTTTACTTAATTTGATTTTGGTAATCATTACACAATGTATAATTATATCCAGTCATCACATTGTACACCTTGAATATATATAATTTTTTGTCAAATAATAAAGCTGGGAAGAAAACGATAAAACTGACAATCTAACATATATGATGAGGTAAAAAGATCTGGTATTTCAAGAAATTTGGATGACCTCTTGCACCCCACTTCGCTAGCCTCTACTCCCTAGAGTCATGTTCTGACTATGTGAAGTTGAGCAACTTCCTTAATCTTGCCACGCTTCAGTTCTTATCTGTAAAATATGATAATGAAACGATTTGAGAATTGTGAGGGTTAAATGAGATAATTCAGGTAAAGCTCTAAACCCCCTGCAAAGAATAAAGTCTTTTCTTTCCCCCCAAAACTTGAGTGTTAGAATTCATTCTCTCTGGTTTC